AAAGCAGACACTTTTTTAATGTTGATAAATTTTGTAGCAGTTTCTTTAATATATACCAGACGCCTTGAAATACATCTAATTAACCACCAGATACCATGCTGTGGCTATGTTTGGCTTTGATGTTCTCATTGGCTTTAGCAAGGAAATATTGGAAAGCTAATCATAATAGGGCTTAGTTCTTATAAAATGCCTTTTATCTTCAAAGTGGTTTACAACCACTAATTATTGAAGGAATTAGGGTGAACAGCAACCATCTCACAGAGACCTCAAATCATTATCAAGGCTTTTAATGTATCTTATAATAGAGCAAGAGAAGTGTGAAGGGGGCTGTTTAATGATAGTTGTCCAGACCTGGAAGAGTATTTTACAGAGGTAGGAGACAGCTGTTCCCTGTCTCCCTTGAGACTAGAACAAGAAAATTGGACCTAATTTGAGGAGAAGGGATGCTGGATAGAGCATGGCAGAAGCTACAGCAGGCTGCAGAGTGGAAAGACTGCGCATTTCAAAGGCAGTCAAATGCACCTCCATCCACCTGCCCCTTTATATGGCTGGTGGGGCATATTCACCTTCTTGGTGGCCTGGGGTAGGGAAAATCACACCAGGAAATCCTGTCCAGCTGGGGGAGTCAAGGGTAGATTTTTGGACCTCTTGGTTGTTTCTCTTCATGTAATTTTGTTTTGTTTTGTTTTTCGTTCTTTTATTAGTTCATTTTATTATAATATAATCTGAGGTGGAGGAAGCCAATTTGATTTCAATGTAGTAATAATAGCTGACAGACTGGGTGTGGTGGCTCATGCCTGTAATCCCAGCACTTTGGGAGGCTGAGGCAGGTGGACCACTTGAGGTCAGGAGTTCAAGACCAGCCTGGCCAACGTGGTGAAACCCCGACTCTACTAAAAGTGATAAAAAAATTAGCTGGGCGTGGTGGCACACACCTGTAATCACAGCTACTTGGGAAACTGAGGCAGGAGACTTGCTTGAATCCAGGGGCCAGAGGTTGCCGTGAGCTGAGATCATGCCACTGCACTTCAGCCCGGGCAACAGAGTGAGACTCCGTCTCTAAATAAATAAGTAATAGCTGACACATGTAAGTTGCTACCCTGGCCCTTCATTTTACAGATGAGGAAAATGAAGTTCAGAGAGCTTAAGAAACTTGCCAGAGTCATACAGCTAACTCAGGCACTCTGGCCTTGGAATTTATGTTCTTATCCACCACAGCAGGAGGCCTATCAGAGAAGGGGTGGTATTTGTCCAAAGCCCCCTACTTCACTATGTGTCAAAGAAATAAATAACACTCTCCTATGGAACAGGGACAAGTCTCATTTCTGGCTGGGTTTGGCTCCTGTGCCAAGTGCTTTCCTCCTGCACGGGGGTGGAGAGAGCAGCCCTGTGAGACGCAGCTCAGCATCTCTGTTCCTCGCCATCAGGGTCCCTGCATCTGCCTTGTCTCCTGCCCCCACTCAAGGGCCTGCCCAGGTCATGGGGTGTATAGAAGAGGCACAGGCATGAAGAACTGGTGATCCCCCTGTGAAACCCCACGTTTCCCCCCAAGTACTAAGACATTTAATAATGGGTCCTGCCCTATACGTTTAGGGTTGAGGGGATACTTTCTAAAGAGGTATCAGCTACTATCACCTGTGCAAACAGTGCTAGGGATGCTGATTCCCTTTTCCAGAAACATCAGCCACTCAATCTCTTTCTTGGTGAGAGCTGATAGATTGTTGGTAGGTTGAAATTGGTCACAGTGGGAATATTGACACCACAGAGATAGGCAGATGCTACAAATTAGGGATGCCCCCTACACCAACCCAGAAAATTGATTGTTAAATATTGTAGTGTCTTTTTTTCTGACACCAAATGTGTATCCTATAAGTCAATTCAATTCCGACATTATCCAGTTAGTGCGGACCCCACAGTTTAAGGGGTCTGTTCCACAAGACGGCACTCACATCAGATACTAATCCCAAGTCCTCCTCCTCTCTGCAGTTTGAAGAGACCCACCTATCTCTTTGCCTTTATCAGGCATCGCCAGCTCCGAGTTAATCACTGGGGCTTCCAGGTACTGCTGTTTATGGAGGATCCCTCCCACTGAAGCCTGGGTGGTTAAAGAGATGTCAATGGATCCTGGAGATGCTTTTTGGCCTTTCAGTTTCCTAACTCTGTGCTGCAGGAGACATTCAAGGGAAATCTGGATGACTTAGCGGCTGCTTTCAGGTTTGCCACTGGTGTGGTGTGGAAGGAGATACCAGCTGTTCTCTAGATTAAGGGGAAAATTAGCTTAGAACCCTTAGGAGGGATTTAGGTTTGATCTACGAACTTTCTGATTGTAGCAGTTACTAAGCTGCTAGAATTACCTTGGATATCTGGGAAATCTTCCTGGATATATTTAAGGACTGGATAATTCCCATCTGTTTATAACGGCTTTTATGGAATCATTCTGGAGGGAGGAGAGTGGCCTGGAAACTCTCACAGAGTCAGGCAGATAAAAAGTATTTTCTCTTTTCTCCTTGTGGTGGTCTTTTCCCTTTGCCTTTAGAATATACTCCACCATTTCCTCCTTTATGGATGTGCTTACTGTCTGTTGGTCTAATGGCAAATCTCTGAGACAAAAAGCTATGTCTAGCCCTGAGATTAAGGCATCCTTGGGCTTCATCCAAATGGGAGACAGCCGAGCTCATGCAGGGCTTCCACTTTATTTGGAAATGAAAGTAGAAGCACTTCTGCTGTTTTGTTTTCCACTGGTCTTGAGAAAGCCACAGACGCTCAGCAAAGACTGCAGGTCTAGCCAGGGGACACAGGGTTAAGAGAGAAGAGGCTGAAGTCGTGTTAGATCAGTGGTCTTCACAAGGGGCTCTGCCTGCTTCTTTATTTGTAGGGTTTATTTAGCTCCCTCCACAAACAGACTGAAAGTTTTCACAGGGAAATTGCTTAATTTTCAGCCATTTCCTGCTTGCCAGAGTTGAATGTAAAAGACAGAATCAGGCTCCTGGGATAAGTACAATGGACTGGACTAGATTTGCAAGGCCTGGGAGACAGAAGAAGGTTCTGACCCAGACCCATTCTTCTTTTCTATTTTTTAATAGATGTGTTCAGCTATTGACATATAATAGACTGCATTATATGTAAAGTGTACCATTTGATCAGTTTTAATATACATTTGTATATGTGTATATGTGTGTGTGTATGAATAAATAAGTCCAGGAAACTATCATGGAATCATATATCATATTCATGAACTTAAGGTAGCAGACATATCCACACCCCCCAAAATTTCCTGTTGCCCCTTGGTAATCCCTCCTTCTCACTCCTGCCTACTGTCACTTCTTTTCTTCTAACAAATGTTTTCATTTTTTAGAGTTTTATATAAATGAAATGTGCCTTTCTTGTCTGGCTTCTGTCACTCACATGATTATTTTGAGATTTGTTCATTTTGGTGCTTTGGATCAACAGTTCATTCCCTTTAATTAAGAATGGCATTCCATAATTTGTCTATCCATTTACCTGTCAACGAACATTTGGGTCATTGTTTTTTGCTATTACAAATAAAAGTGCTATGAACAGTCATGTACAAGTCTTTGTATGTACACATGCTTTTCTTCTCTTGAGTAAATATTTAGGACTAGGATGGCTGGATTAAACACTTGTTTGACTTTCTAAGAAACTGTCAAATGTTTTCCAAAGGAATGGTACTGCTTTACATTTTTACTAGCAATATATGAGAGTTCCAGGTGCTCCACATCTTTGCCAAGAGTTGGTACAGTCAATCTTCATAATGTTAGCCATTCCAATAGGTGTGTAGTGGTATTTCATTGTGGTTTTCAGTTGCATGTCTCTTATAAGTAATGAGGGTGAATATCTTTTTATGTAGTTGTTTGATATCCCTATATCTTGTTTGGTGAAGTGCCTGTTCAAATGTTTTGCCCATTTTAAAAAGTGGGTTGTTTGTTTTCTTATTAATGAGTTTTGAAAGTTCTTTATGTGTTCTAGATAAAAACCCTGTATTAGATATGTGTTTTGTAAATACTTTTTCTCAGTCTGTGGCTTGCTTTTCATTCACTTAAATTGTATCTTTCAAAGAGCAGATGTTTCAAATTTTGATGAAGACCAATTTGTCGTATTTTTTTCAAATGAATTGCACTTTTGTTGTTATACCCAAGAAACTTTTGCCAAAGCTAAGGTCACAAAGATGTTTCCTTCTTGAAGTTTTATGTTTACAGGTTTTACATTTAGGTCCATGATACATTGTAGTTATTTTTTGTATATGGTACAAAGTGCGAATTAAAATTCTTTTTGCAGCTGGGTGCGGTGGCTCATGCCTGTAATCCCAGCACTTTGGGAGGCCAAGGTGGGCGGATCATGAAGTCAGGAGATCAAGACCATCCTGGCTATGGTGAAACCCCATCTCTACTAAAAATATAAAAAATTAGCTGGGCGTGGTGGCGGGCGCCTGTAGTCCCAGGTACTCGGGAGGCTGAGGCAGGAGAATGGCGTAACCTGGGAGGTGGAGCTTGCAGTAAGCCAGAGATCGCGCCACTGCACTCCAGCCTGAGCAAGACTCTGTCTCAAAACAAAAAACAAAAAAGCTGTTTTTGCAAATGGATATTCAATTGTTTCAGTATCATTTGTTGGAAAAATCTATGCTTTATCCTCTGAATTGCCTTGCATCTTTGCCAAAAAATCATTTATATACATGGGTCTATTTTTGGCTTCTCTGTTCTATATTCTGTTCCATTTATCTGTTTGTGTGTCTTTATGCCAGTAGCACTGTCTTGCCTACTATAGCTTTATAATAAGTCTTGAAATCAGGTAGTGTTTGTCTTCCAATTTTGTTCTTCTTTTTCAAAGTTGTTTTGGCTATTCTAGGTTTTTCTCATTTTTGTGTGAATTCTAAATCAGGTTATCAGTTTCTACAAATAAGCCTGGTGGGATTTTGACTGGAATTGAGATGAATCTATTGGACTTAGGAAGAAATGACATCTTAATAATATTGAGTCTCTCGATCCCATGAACATGGCATATCTCTCCATTTGTTTTAGGTCTTCTTTGTATTCTCATTGATATTTTATAGCTTTCAGTGTATAAGTATTAGACATCCTTTGTCAGATATATTCATATCTCATATTTTTATACAATTGCAAATGATATTTTTATTTCAATTTTAATTTTTTTTTGTTAGTATAGATAAATACAATTGATTATCATATACTGAGTGTGTGTCCTGCAACCTTGTCAAATTCACTTATTTTATAAGTAGCTTTTTGTGAATTTCATCAGATTTTTTTTATATAAGCACTCCTGCTGTCTGGGAATAAAGACAATTTAACTTTTTCCTTTCCAATCTGAATGTATTTTATTTCTTTTTCTTGCTCCATTGAGCTAGCTAAAATCTCCAACACAATGTTGAATAGAAGTGGTAAGAACAGATATTCTTGTCTTTTTCTTGACCCCAGGAGCAAAACATTTGGTCTTTCACCCTTAAGTATGATGTTAGCTGTTGTTTTCGTAGATGCCCATTTTCGTGTTGGGCCAGTTCCTTCCTATTCCTAGTTCTCTTAGTTTTTATCAGGAGTAGCTTTTGTCAGATGCGTTTTCTGTATCTATTGAGATGATCAAAAGGTTTATCTTTTAAAATTTGTTAATATGGTAAATTACATTATTGATTTTCAAATGTTAAACCATTCTTGCATTTCTCAGATAAACCCTGGTTGGTCAGGATTATCATCTTTTTATATGGTGTTGAACTCAATCTGTTACAATTTCCTGAAGAATGATTACATCTGTGTTCATAAGGGATATTGGCCTATTTTTTTTCTGTAATATCTTCATTCAGTTTTGGTATCAGGGTAATGCTAGCCTCATATAATATGTTAGGAAGTATTTCCTAGTCTTCAATTTTCTGAAAGAGTCGGTATAGAATTGGTATTACTTATTCTTTAAATATTTGATAGAATTCATCAATTTAGCTATGCGGACCTGAAGTTTTCTTGTGGGAAGATTTTTTGTTTAACTATCAGGTCAATTTCTTTGGCAGATATAGAATTATTCATGTAATCTATCTCTCCTTGAGTGAGCTGTGGTATTTAGTGTTTTTCAAGGAATCAGTTCATCTAATCTAAATTGTCAAGTTTGTTGGCATAAAGTTATTCATAATATTCTCTTATTAGCCTTTTAATGTCTATAGTATCTGTAATGATATCACCTCACATTGCTACTATTGTAATTTGTGTCTTGTCTCTTTATTAATCTTCTCAAAGAACCAGCTTTTAGTTTTGTTGATTTTCTCCATTGCTTTTCTGCTTTCTATTTCATTTTTTCTTCTCCGATCCTTATTATTTTTTTCTCCTTACGTTGGGTTTAATTTGTATTTATTTTTCTTGTTTCTCAAGGTAAAATCTGAGGTCATTGATTTGAGCCCTTTCTTCTTTCCAAGTATATATGATTAGCGCTATAAATTTTTTCCTTAGTACTGCTTTAGCAGTATCCCACAACATTTGATATATTGTGCTTTTTTTTTTCCATTTAGTTCAATATATTTTTTCATTTCCCCTTTCCTTTTTTTCTTTGGCCCATGAGTTGTTTAGAAGTGTGTTACTGTCTTTCCAAATACTTGGACATTTTCCAGAGGTCTCTCTGTTATTGGTTTCTAATGTAATTCCATTGTGGTCAGAGTACATACTTTGTACAAACTGAATTCTTTTAAATTTATTAAGACTCATTTTATGACCCAGAATATGGATTATCTTGGTCAGTATTCCATGTGTATTTGAAAAGTATATTTAGCTGTCATTGGGTGGAGTGTTCTATAAATGTCAATTAAGTCAAGATGGTTGATAGTATTCAAATCATCTGTATCCTTACGGATTTCTGTCTACTTGTTTTATAAATTATTGAGAGAGAAAGTTATTGAAATCTTTGGATATCATTGTGACTTTGCTATTTTTCCTTGGAGTTCAATCAGTTTGTGCTTTGTGTATTTTGAAGCTCTGCTATTAGACACATAAGTGTTTAGCATTATTATAGCATATTGATGGATTGACCTTTTATCAATACGAAATGACTTTTTAATTCCCGCTAATATCCTTCCTTCTGTAATCCATTTTGCCTGATATTAATATGCAGTATTCTCTTAACTAATGTTAATGTGTTATATCTTTTTCCAGCCTTTTACTTTTAACAGTTTGTGTCTTTATGTGTAAAGCACATTTCTTGTAGGCAGGATATAGTTGGGTTTCCTCAACATAGGTAGTCTACCAAGCTGTGCCTGTGTTTCCCCTCCCCGTGCCATGACCTAAAAACTCTTTAGATAATAAGACAGGGCACACTTGGGGTTCATTTTGTTTCTTTCCTATGTCTCAGGAACAGAGCTTGAACTAGAGTAAGATAAGTGAAGCCCCTATGACAAAAAAAATTTAAGGCAGAAATCACTGTCAGATGCACAATTTTGCAAGTGAAAGCCTCCTTAGATTTTTGTACCCTAAGCAGCTGACTCTTAGGAAGATACTAATTCTCAGGGTTGTGTAAGTGCAGGGTTAGCTCCTGAGAGTAGATGTCTTTTTAAATCCTGTTCGGTAGGGGCTTCACTCAGCTCAATATAGTCCTGCCCCTGCTTAAGGATCACCATCCTTCATTCCTGGTGTCTAGTGTCTTGAAAACCATTTTTAAAGTTATATTCTCTCTGGAATTTTGGTTATTTCAATTGGGAGGGTAAATCCAGCCTCTGATACTACATCTTTTCTGGAAACAGAAGTCTAGACTTACTCATTATAAGATAAAAATTCCACATATAGAGCTACCTGCCTGAAATAAAAATGCTTGCAGGCCCTCCTCTGAAGACTTCAGCAAAAGATTGATCTTCCTTCATGCAATGATCAGTGAGTACTACTATGTACCATATTCTAGGCTAACCCACTTCTCTCTCCCATTTTCTATGTTCAGGTTCTGAAAAAGACTTCAAGAAACTGACTAATCGCGATGGCTGCCCCTGACGGGAGGGTAGTCTCCAGACCCCAGAGACTTGGTCAGGGGTCTGGCCAGGGGCCAAAGGGGAGTGGAGCCTGCCTGCATCCCCTGGACAGCCTGGAGCAGAAGGAGACTCAGGAGCAAACGTCGGGCCAGCTAGTCATGCTGAGGAAGGCACAGGAGTTCTTTCAGACCTGTGATGCTGAAGGCAAGGGCTTCATCGCCAGGAAGGATATGCAGGTAAGTGGGGTCCCAGGTAGGCCTGCCCACTGGTGTTAACCAGTACACTCTGGGTTGTTTTCAGAGGCTGCATAAGGAGCTACCGCTCAGCCTGGAGGAACTGGAGGATGTGTTTGATGCCCTGGATGCTGATGGCAATGGCTATCTGACCCCACAGGAGTTCACTACTGGATTTAGTAAGTTCTGATGGGTGCTGGGGACCTCAGGGTAATTCGGATCCTTGTGCCCTGCACCCCCCAGGTCACTTCTTCTTCAGCCAGAATAACCCAAGTCAGGAAGATGCAGGTGAACAGGTGGCCCAGCGCCATGAAGAGAAGGTGTATCTGTCCAGAGGGGATGAGGATCTGGGCGACATGGGCGAAGATGAGGAAGCCCAGTTCCGGATGCTGATGGACAGACTTGGAGCCCAAAAGGTGTTGGAAGAGTAAGTGGTGACAGTGATTTGTAGAACGGAGAACACTTCCACATGAGCGTCCCTTCTCTTGCAGTGAAAGTGATGTCAAGCAGCTCTGGTTGCAGCTGAAGAAGGAGGAACCTCATTTACTGTCCAACTTTGAAGACTTCCTGACCAGAATCATCTCCCAGCTCCAAGAAGCCCATGAGGAGAAGAATGAACTGGAGTGTGCCCTAAAAAGGTGGGTACCCCAGTGTCAGCCGCTTTCTGTAATCAATGAGACTCTCCTTTTGCCACCTCTGTAGGAAAATTGCTGCTTATGATGAAGAAATCCAGCATCTCTATGAGGAGATGGAACAACAAATCAAAAGTGAGAAGGAGCAGTTTCTCCTGAAGGTAAGTGTACGCTCCCCAGGCTTGGCTCTGAGGGTCCTGTGTGTCCCTCTTTCTGGCTTGGCAGGACACAGAGAGGTTTCAAGCCCGCAGTCAAGAGCTGGAGCAGAAACTGTTATGTAAGGAGCAGGAGCTGGAGCAGCTCACCCAGAAGCAGAAAAGGGTATGTTGCCATCCATGGCCCCAGAGTACCTGCTCATTCCCCTCTGCTCCCCATTCCTTTGCAGCTGGAAGGTCAGTGCACAGCCCTGCATCATGACAAGCATGAGACCAAGGCTGAGAATACCAAGCTGAAACTCACTAACCAGGAGCTGGCCCGGGAGCTGGAGCGGACTTCCTGGGAGCTCCAGGATGCTCAGCAGCAGTTGGAAAGCCTCCAGCAAGAGGCCTGCAAACTCCACCAAGAGAAGGAGATGTGAGTCCAGCCTTTGTCCACTCCTCTGCTGTAGCTCACTGCCATGTGTTTGCCTCCTCCTCAGGGAAGTGTACCGTGTGACGGAGAGTCTACAGCGTGAGAAGGCCGGGCTCCTCAAGCAGCTGGATTTCCTAAGGTGCGTCGGTGGGCACTGGCCTGTGCTGAGAGTGTTTGAATAGATTCCCCTTTACCATCCACAGGGAAAGGAACAAGCACCTTCGGGATGAACGGGACATATGTTTTCAGGTAATTGGCCAGTTCTCCCTTACCTGTGGGGGCATGGATCTGAGGACATTTTGTGTTTCTACAGAAAAATAAGGCAGCCAAGGCAAACACAGCTGCTTCCAGGGCAAGTTGGAAAAAGAGATCTGGCTCTGTGATAGGCAAATATGTGGACAGCAGAGGGATTCTTAGGAGGTAAGTCATCTCCACTTGCTCATCCCTTCATTTCCTCCCAACTCTTCTCTCTTCCCCGCCCCAGTAGCCAGTCAGAGGAGGAGGAGGAGGTGTTTGGCATCCCAAGGAGAAGCTCCCTGGGCCTGAGTGGATATCCCCTAACAGAAGAGGAGCCAGGAACCGGGGAGCCAGGGCCTGGGGGTCCGTACCCCCGGCCGCTCCGCAGAATCATCTCCGTTGAAGAAGACCCCCTGCCCCAGCTCCTGGATGGTGGCTTTGAGCAACCCCTGAGCAAATGCTCAGAAGAGGAAGAGGTCTCTGACCAGGGGGTACAGGGACAAATCCCGGAGGCCCCACCCTTGAAACTCACCCCCACATCCCCCCGAGGGCAGCCTGTTGGAAAAGAAGCCCTGTGTAAGGTAAGGGCACAGCCTACCTTGGTTCATGCACACTGCAGTTGGTCAGATTGTGTGCCATCCACAGGAGGAAAGCTCTCCCTCTGCCCCTGACCGGCTCTTCAAGATTGTGTTCGTGGGCAATTCCGCGGTGGGGAAGACATCCTTCCTGAGGAGATTCTGTGAGGACCGGTTCTCCCCAGGCATGGCGGCCACTGTGGGTGAGTTCTCATCCCTGAGGTGGGTCCTAGGCGGCAGCCCTGACAGGCCCATTTCACCCTGCAGGCATTGATTACCGTGTGAAGACGTTGAATGTGGACAACTCTCAGGTGGCCCTGCAGCTGTGGGACACGGCTGGGCAGGAGAGGTGAGGAGCTGCCCGAAGTTCTGGGCTCCAGATGCATGCCTGACCCGTGGCCCTTCTGTGGCAGGTACCGGTGCATCACCCAGCAGTTCTTCAGAAAGGCAGATGGTGTCATCGTCATGTACGATCTCACAGACAAGCAGTCGTTCCTGTCGGTCCGGCGGTGGCTGAGCAGCGTGGAGGTGAGCTGGCGACCTTCCTAGGAGCATTTAGGCCTCTCAGTTGAAAACATTTTCTGTTCTGCAGGAAGCTGTGGGAGACCGGGTGCCTGTTCTTCTGCTGGGTAATAAGCTTGACAACGAGAAGGAGCGGGAAGTCCCCCGGGGCCTCGGAGAGCAGCTTGCCACGGTAAAGAGCAAGCATTTCCATCTCTCTGGACAACTCTTGTATTCGCTCTGTTTTATGATTCTAGGAGAACAATCTGATCTTCTATGAATGCAGCGCCTACTCTGGTCACAACACCAAAGAGTCCCTGCTCCATCTGGCCAGGTAAAGAGATGTGCTCCCCAGGTGCAGTAACTCATCACTGACACGATCTCTTCCCCTCTCCCAGGTTCCTCAAGGAGCAAGAAGACACAGTGAGAGAGGACACCATTCAGGTCGGCCACCCTGCTAAGAAGAAATCCTGCTGTGGCTGATAGGGTCCTACAAGGACTGCCCCCAGCAAACCTGAGGTCACAGAGCCTGCCCTGATCCT